CCTCACAGCAACCACGTTGTGGATCACCTGACCCCGCCTTTCTCAGCTTCCTGGAGGTGCATTCTAAGAGCGCTCCCCATAAGCCAACACTCAAGTCTCTTCGAGGTGTGTTTCCAGGGAGCCTGATCTAAGATTAAAAACTTAAAGGCCCCTTTTAGAATTGTCTTTTACAGCCCAGGCAAAGAGTTCTTTACTTTTTTAGAGGTCATGAATCCCTTTGACAAGGTGATGAAAGCCAGGGACCCTCTTCTCAGAAAAATACACACGTGCGCTTAATGTAAAATTTTACATACTGTTTTAAAGGTTAAACTTTACCACCCATGAAAAGCCTCAAGTAGTTCTTTGTACATAATCATAAGATTAGCAACCATTTACTGAGCACTTCCTCTCTATAAGACCCTGTGCTAAGTGCTTTAACTTCATAATGCCTTTGATCATGACATAACATGGCACGGTAGTTCCTAATATCTTCCTTTTAGAGATTTAAGGGCTTGCTCAAAGTAACATAGCTAATAATTAGCAGACACTGGATTAAAATCCCAATTTGTTTGTAAAGCTTGTGCTCTGAATAAATGACAAGGAAAGAGAAGGGAAGGTTGAAGAAGGGAAGGTTCTTGAAGGTCCCTGGTCCTTGAAGGTCCCTTAACCATAAATGTCAAGAGTTGGGATTTAAACCCAGGTCTAACGCCAGAGCTGGCGCCCTTTAGATTAAAAGTGCAGTGTCCATGACAACGAAAGAAGTTGATTTTGTCCCACCTTTGCTCTTTGCGGCTTTTCATTTGCGTTTGTTTCCACAGCGATTTCCAATAGATTTCTGCGTGGCCTTGACACAGACAGCTAGTGTGAATCCCCGCCCACAGAGGGGCGGCACGTTGGTTGCCGTACAACGTGGTGGTTCCCTGCATCTCTGCCCACGTCGGAGAGGTGCGTCGGCTTCCGTACAACACGGATACTCTCTCTCTGACGCAACTTCCTGTCCTGCGCAATTCTATTTGACCTTTGAACTGGCAAAGGCTTTTTTCTTCCTCTTCCGGGGACGTTGTCTGCAGGTATGGATGTTGTTCTCTTTTCCCTGTCTTTATTTCCTTACCAATCGGCTGCCATCCGAGGAGCTGAGGAAGCCTAGAGCTCTCAGAAGCAGTCCTTTGAGCTGGTGTAGGGGTAAGGGGCACAACAGGGAGGTTGGTGGTGAGAAAGATTTGATGTTACTCTATTCTTAATTTAGGCACTCAGAATGGTCCAGCGTTTGACATACCGACGTAGGCTTTCCTACAATACAGCCTCTAACAAAACTAGGCTGTAAGTATTTCTGAAAATTTTAAGTATATATTAATGCTGACCTACTGACTGTTTCACTTTCTAGGTCCCGAACCCCTGGTAATAGAATTGTTTACCTTTATACCAAGAAGGTTGGGAAAGCACCAAAATCTGCATGTGGTGTGTGCCCAGGCAGACTTCGAGGGGTAAGTGTACCTTTTACTGTGTGCAGCCTAACATCACAAAAATCTTAATATTTTTCTTATGCAGGTTCGTGCTGTAAGACCTAAAGTTCTTATGAGATTGTCCAAAACAAAGAAACATGTCAGCAGGGCCTATGGTGGTTCCATGTGTGCTAAATGTGTTCGTGACAGGTAAGTTAAATGCTTAAATGGGCTTTCCTTAGAGAAATGATTAATTTGGTATTTTCCTTTCTAGGATCAAGCGTGCTTTCCTTATCGAGGAGCAGAAAATCGTTGTGAAAGTGTTGAAGGCACAAGCACAGAGTCAGAAAGCTAAATAAAAAAATGAAACTTTTTTGAGTAATAAAAATGAAAAGACGCTGTATGTATGACTTTTTTTTTTTCTGTTGTAATATTGCCGGTAATAATTATTCTGCCATTATTAGGTCCAATAGAAAAAGTTGGTGTGCTGGAGCTACCTCACCTCAGCTTGAGAGAGCCAGTTGTGTGCATCTCTTTCCAGTTTTGCATCCAGTGACGTCTGCTTGGCATCTTGAGATTGTTATGGTGAGAGTATTTACACCTCAGCAAATGCTGCAAAATCCTGTTTTCCCCCAGAGAGCTGGAGGTTAAATACTACCAGCACATCCCTAGATACTACTCAAGTTACAGTATATGATCACTAATATAGTATGCTCTTGGTACCAGGAGCTCTGATATATATCTGGTACATGTTTGATAATGACTTGATTGTTATTATAAGTACTTATTAATACTTCGATTCTGTAAAGAGTTTAGGGTTTGATTTTATAAAATCCAAAATGAGCCTTTTATTGAATCCAGTTCTCTATGTGACCAGTTCTCTGTATGAATGGAAGGGAAAAGAATTAAAAATCTTGCAAAGGGGAAAGTTCCATCTTCTTAAAAACTAGATGTGGTAAA